GCTCCAGAGAAAACACCTCAAAGAGAGAAGATAACCTGTCCAAGTGAAGGCAGAGAAATCAGCACAAGATTCAGTAACAAATTCGCTTTTCAGGACTATTATTGTGGCTGTTTGGTCTATTACAAAAGCCCAGCTCAGAAACTACAAGGTCAAGCTTGAACAGATGTGCAGAGATGTTCTGGACCCAGTCTAAAAGCTGATTCTTCCCAAAGGCACAACATTATTAATTGGCCAGCTTATCAATGGATGCTCTTTCCTGTAGGTTTGTTTAGAGACAATACTGCTAGTCATAAAGTTTGCTGATTGCTGGCTTGCTCATCTCGGTGGGGCAAGTGCAAGGCCGTGCCAGGAACTCCAGATGACTGGAACATACACAAGCACAGTGCTAGCCATAGACACCAACACTGAGCCAGGGTGCGGGGGAGCCCGAGCAGGGGGCATCCTCAAAGTGCTTCTTTATTTAAACTATGCTCTGGGGCAATGTTTCATAATGACCCCACACACCTAGCGCGTACACACAGAGCAGTCTACACACACAGCCTCACTATGTCCGCTGGCCTGCTGGCTTTGCTTTCCACCCCTCTAGGCAAGGTCCACAAATTAGCAGCCTTTTAACCCTCCCAGGTCTCCGTTCTCGGGACCTTCAGAAGAAAAAGGCAGTCAGAGAAACATGAACGCGCTAATCAGGAAACCAGCGTTTCAGCCCACTCAGCCACGCGGGCCGTCCACACTAACGACTTTCACCTCCCCTCGCCTGGGCTGGCTGGAGGGGCGGGGAACCCGGCAGTAAAGAGGAGGACCAAAGAGGGGCCCTGCTTGAATGAAACAATGTAACAATTGATGTGAGGCCTCGCCTCGCTCCCACTCCCCAGCGATCCTATAGGCGAGGTCCCAGTGACTGCCCCTCCCCATTGCTCCGTTTTCTTGTCCATTACGCGCTATCCCTCCGCCTCTCCTTCTTTCTTTTCTTTTCTTTTTTTCCCTTCTCCTTTTCCCCCCTCTCTCCCCCTTTCTCCAGCTCCGTGTCATTTCCTCCTTGCGCTCGCTCGCTGCCTGAGCGTCTCCAGCCGGGAGAGTAGGCGGAGCAGGGCGGTGCGGGGTGGCGTAGAGCTGGAGGGCGATGGTGGCGGAGCTGCTGGGGGCGGAGGCAACGTAGCCCCCTCGGAAAAGGAGCCCGGCGGCGCCTGAGCCCAGCCGAGGATGGAGAACCGGCCTGGGTCCTTCCAGTACGTCCCTGTGCAGCTGCAAGGGGGGGCACCCTGGGGCTTCACCCTTAAGGGGGGTCTGGAACACTGTGAGCCGCTCACAGTGTCTAAGGTAAGAACTGGCGGCTGATGTCCTAACGGCGCACCTGCTTTCTGTTTTGTTCTCTGCAACACAGATTGAAGATGGAGGCAAGGCAGCTTTGTCCCAGAAGATGAGGACTGGTGATGAGCTGGTGAATATCAATGGCACTCCATTATATGGCTCCCGCCAAGAGGCCCTCATTCTCATCAAAGGCTCCTTCCGGATTCTCAAGCTGATTGTCAGGAGGTAAGGTACAGGGAGATTCTCCGTAAGGTGCATCAGCCCACTTCCTGTCCCTTTCTTGCTGTAGGAGGAACGCCCCTGTCAGTAGGCCGCACTCATGGCATGTGGCCAAGCTGCTGGAGGGATGCCCTGAAGCAGCCACCACCATGCATTTCCCTTCTGAAGCCTTCAGCTTGTCCTGGCATTCTGGCTGCAACACAAGGTGAGTCTAGAGCCCTCCCCTCAAGACAGGCTGCTAACTAACCAGTATGCCCTGTGTCTTACAGTGACGTGTGTGTGCAGTGGTGTCCACTCTCCCGGCATTGCAGCACCGAGAAAAGCAGCTCCATTGGCAGCATGGAGAGCCTGGAGCAACCAGGCCAAGCCACCTATGAGAGCCATCTGTTGCCTATTGACCAGAACATGTACCCTAACCAGCGTGACTCAGCCTACAGCTCCTTCTCGGCCAGCTCAAATGCTTCTGACTGTGCCCTTTCCCTCAGGCCAGAGGAGCCAGCCTCTACAGACTGCATCATGCAAGGCCCAGGGCCAACTAAGGCCCCCAGTGGCCGGCCTAATGTGGCTGAGACCTCAGGAGGTAGTCGGCGCACCAATGGGGGCCACCTGACCCCCAGCTCTCAGATGTCATCCCGTCCACAGGAGGGATACCAGTCAGGGCCCGCCAAAGCAGTCAGGGGCCCACCACAACCTCCAGTGAGGCGGGACAGCCTTCAGGCCTCCAGAGCCCAACTCCTCAATGGAGAGCAGCGCAGGGCATCTGAGCCTGTGGTCCCCTTGCCACAGAAGGAGAAACTGAGCTTAGAGCCTGTGCTACCCGCAAGGAACCCTAATAGGTTCTGTTGCCTCAGTGGGCATGACCAAGTGACAAGTGAGGGCCATCAGAACTGTGAGTTCAGTCAGCCTCCTGAATCCAGCCAACAGGGCTCTGAGCATCTACTGATGCAGGCCTCAACCAAAGCTGTTGGATCCCCAAAAGCCTGTGACAGAGCTTCCAGCGTGGATTCCAACCCACTCAATGAGGCTTCTGCAGAGCTAGCTAAGGCTTCTTTTGGCAGACCTCCACATCTCATAGGACCCACAGGGCATCGCCATAGTGCCCCTGAACAGCTGCTGGCATCCCACCTGCAGCATGTGCACCTTGATACCAGGGGCAGCAAAGGGATGGAGCTCCCACCCGTACAGGATGGGCACCAGTGGACTCTGTCCCCTTTGCACAGCAGCCACAAAGGGAAGAAAAGTCCATGCCCCCCTACAGGAGGAACCCATGACCAGTCCAGCAAAGAAAGAAAGACCAGACAAGTGGATGACAGGTCTTTAGTTTTGGGACACCAGAGCCAAAGCAGTCCCCCACATGGAGAGGCTGATGGACACCCCTCAGAAAAAGGTTTCCTGGACCCAAACAGAACAAGCAGAGCAGCCAGTGAATTGGCCAACCAGCAACCCTCTGCCTCTGGCTCCCTTGTTCAACAAGCCACGGACTGTTCTTCAACCACTAAAGCAGCTAGTGGCACAGAGGCAGGTGAAGAAGGGGACAGCGAGCCCAAGGAGTGCAGCCGGATGGGTGGTAGGCGAAGTGGAGGGACCCGGGGCCGCTCGATCCAAAACCGGCGGAAGAGTGAGCGTTTTGCTACCAATCTGCGTAATGAAATTCAGAGGAGGAAGGCCCAGCTCCAGAAAAGCAAGGGTCCCTTGTCACAGCTGTGTGACACTAAGGAGCCAGTGGAAGAGACCCAGGAGCCCCCAGAAAGTCCTCCACTCACTGCCTCTAACACATCTCTTCTATCTTCATGTAAAAAACCTCCCAGCCCCAGAGACAAGCTCTTCAACAAAAGCATGATGCTCAGAGCTAGGTCTTCCGAGTGCCTCAGCCAAGCCCCTGAGAGCCATGAATCTAGGACAGGCTTAGAGGGACGAATAAGCCCTGGCCAGAGGCCTGGCCAGTCCTCTTTGGGCCTGAACACCTGGTGGAAAGCACCTGACCCATCCTCCTCAGACCCTGAGAAAGCACATGCTCACTGTGGAGTCCGTGGAGGTCATTGGAGATGGTCTCCAGAGCATAATTCACAGCCACTTGTGGCAGCAGCCATGGAAGGCCCTTCCAACCCAGGTGACAACAAGGAATTGAAGGCTTCTACTGCTCAAGCTGGGGAGGATGCCATCCTCTTGCCTTTTGCAGACAGAAGAAAGTTCTTTGAAGAGAGTAGCAAATCCTTATCTACATCTCATTTGCCAGGTTTAACCACTCATAGCAACAAGACTTTTACCCAGAGACCAAAACCTATAGACCAAAACTTCCAGCCAATGAGCTCCAGCTGTAGGGAATTGAGGCGCCATCCCATGGACCAATCATATCATTCCGCAGACCAACCATATCATGCCACAGACCAATCATATCATTCCATGTCACCCCTTCAGTCAGAAACTCCCACTTACTCAGAATGTTTTGCAAGCAAAGGTCTAGAAAATTCCATGTGTTGTAAGCCACTACACTGTGGTGATTTTGATTACCACAGGACCTGCTCTTACTCCTGCAGTGTTCAAGGAGCTCTAGTCCATGATCCTTGCATTTATTGTTCTGGGGAAATCTGCCCTGCCTTGCTAAAGAGAAATATGATGCCAAATTGCTACAACTGCCGGTGCCACCACCACCAATGCATTCGGTGTTCAGTTTGCTATCATAATCCTCAGCACAGTGCCCTCGAGGACAGCAGCTTGGCACCTGGCAACACTTGGAAACCCAGGAAGCTGACAGTGCAGGTGAGGACTTGGTTCTTGGGTGGGTAACCTTCGCTTTCTAACTTATCAGGATTTTTCTTTACAGGAATTTCCTGGGGACAAATGGAATCCAATAACAGGAAACAGGAAGACCAGCCAGTCAGGGAGGTAAGTGAGCGCTCAGGGAGTTGGGGTGGGTTGTTTGCTTTCATGCTTCCTCTGCTTTCCTCAGTGAGGCGCTAAAGCCTTCATGGACGCCCGAGGATGAATGTAGCACAAGTACCTTTTGCTGTACCCCAGGAGTCCCTGCTTCCCTGCGATTATCTCTCAGAGACAGACAAGGCAGGTCTGGACACTGTGCTTTTTACTAGCTGGGAAGTTTTTCTCAGTACTCATCTGATGTTTTGCAGGGAAATGGCTCATTCCAAGACTAGCTTTTCATGGGCAACCCCTTTCCATCCTTGCCTTGAGAACCCAGCACTGGACTTGTCAAGCTACCGAGCAATTTCTTCTCTTGACCTCCTTGGAGACTTCAAACATGCTTTGAAAAAATCAGAGGAAACTTCAGTTTATGAGGAGGGGAGCTCCCTTGCCTCCATGCCCCACCCACTGCGCAGCCGTGCCTTCTCAGAGAGTCACATCAGCTTGGCGCCCCAAAGCACCCGGGCCTGGGGGCAGCATAGGAGGGAGCTCTTTAGCAAAGGTGATGAGACCCAGTCGGATCTTCTCGGAGCCAGGAAGAAGGCCTTTCCTCCTCCTCGCCCTCCTCCTCCCAACTGGGAGAAGTACAGGCTCTTTCGTGCAGCCCAGCAGCAGAAGCAGCAACAGCAGCAGCAGAAGCAACAGGAGGAGGAGGAGGAGGAGGAAGAAGAAGAAGAAGAGGAAGAGGAAGAGGAGGAGGAGGAGGCAGAGGAGGAGGAAGAGGAGCTGCCACCCCAGTATTTCAGTTCAGAAACCTCTGGTTCCTGTGCTCTCAATCCTGAGGAGGTCCTAGAGCAGCCACAACCCCTCAGCTTTGGCCACCTGGAGGGCTCGAGACAGGGTTCACAAAGTGTCCCAGCAGAGCAAGAATCCTTTGCACTCCATTCCAGTGATTTCTTGCCTCCAATAAGGGGTCACTTGGGATCTCAACCTGAGCAGGCTCAGCCCCCTTGCTACTATGGCATTGGTGGGCTTTGGAGGACATCGGGACAGGAAGCCACTGAATCCGCCAAGTAAGTACATATGAAAGATACTAGGTCTCTGAGGTGCTCAAATGGTCATTCTTTGTTTCCACAGACAAGAGTTTCAGCACTTTTCGCCTCCTTCAGGGGCCCCAGGAATCCCTACCTCTTACTCAGCTTATTACAATATTTCTGTGGCCAAGGCAGAGCTGCTGAACAAACTGAAAGACCAACCTGAGATGGCAGAGATTGGCCTAGGAGAGGAGGAAGTTGACCATGAACTGGCTCAAAAAAAGGTAAAGTTTTTTGATGTGTCCTAGAGATTTTCATCCTTTGTCTTCTCCTGTTTAATTCCCCTAGATACAGCTTATCGAAAGCATCAGCAGAAAACTTTCTGTCTTGCGGGAGGCCCAGCGAGGGCTGCTAGAGGACATCAATGCCAATTCTGCCCTTGGGGAGGAGGTGGAGGCCAACTTAAAAGCCGTCTGCAAATCCAATGAATTTGAAAAGTACCACTTGTTTGTTGGGGACCTGGACAAAGTGGTCAACCTGTTGCTGTCACTCTCTGGACGACTGGCCCGGGTGGAGAATGCTCTGAACAGCATCGATTCAGAGGCCAACCAGGAGAAGGTAGAGTTGGGGTCTGTGGGGTGTGGGTAGAGGAGAGCCCTTACTTGGTCCTCTGCTTCCCCAGTTGGTACTGATAGAGAAGAAGCAGCAGCTGACGGGGCAGTTGGCAGATGCCAAGGAGCTGAAGGAGCACGTGGACCGCCGGGAGAAGTTGGTGTTTGGCATGGTCTCCCGCTACCTGCCTCAGGACCAGCTCCAAGATTACCAGCACTTTGTCAAGATGAAATCTGCTCTCATCATTGAACAGCGAGAGCTGGAGGAGAAGATCAAGCTCGGGGAAGAGCAACTCAAATGTCTCAGGGAGAGTCTACTCCTGGGGCCCAGCAATTTCTAATTCTACCAGCACTCTGCCACAGCATCCCTGCCCAGCCATGTGGGAAGTGCTTTCAATCTTCTTTGTTAGCAGTTTCTCAGCAAGTAGATAGCAATTAGCAGTTTGTTCCAGCCCTCTACCCTGGATGTCTCTCACTACCCCTTCCCTAGCAGTGGTCCTAACCAGCTAGGAGACCCTGGGGAAGCCACAAGCTTCTACCCAAGGGAGCTGCAGCAAGGTGTGATCTTAGAACCACACTCTCCTTCCCACAGTTGCCAAGGGCAAGTACTTGCTGCACAGAGAACCAAGGAAGTGCCTTCATTCTGCTTTGTACTAGGACACCAAAGACATCAAGTACTCATCACCCACCCATATCATCAACAGCCTCTAAAGGCTCAGAGGGAATCTGCCTTGCAGCTCTACTCTGCCCCAGGGCTTGTGGCCAGCCATTTCTCACAGAGAGCTGGCTGCCTTGAGGGCATTCACCTGGCACCAGTTTCAGGGCCTCACCCAAGCTTTGCAGGGGAAAGCACAGAGGGAGGAATTACACTGAAAAAAATGCAAGCAAAGGTTGAGTACCCCCAGGTGCCCCTTAGGAAGGAACCAGGTTTAAATAGGCTCTACCCTTACCTTTCCCAGCAGCAAGTTCAGGGGAAGAGGCCTACTCTTAGCCCTGGCTAGTGTGACCCTCTTCCTGTCCTAAGACTTTGGTCCTACCACCTCTTGTTTCATCTTTCCTTTACATTGCTGGGGGTTACCGCAGGTGCCTACCCCAGGGCTTCACCATATGGGCCATTAATAGCTCTACTAAAACTGACTTCTAGATGTAGGTTTCATTATTGGGGGAGGGGGTTCTTATTGTTATATTTTAAATGGCCTTTTGATTTTATTTATTTTTATGTTTTGATTATTTTTTTCTTTTTTAACTAATAAGGCGAGAAGAGGGAAGTTGGAGAGGGAAAAGTTAGCCCAGAAGGAAAGCATTTTCTGCAGATCAGCCTGAATCCACCGTGGCTAGGTAAGCAAGTGCCAAGGCGTTGAATTGTTCCCACCATAGCTACCGATGTCTAGGAAGGAGTTTTCCCCTTGAACTCAGAGCCTCCCTACTGTGGCCTGGCCTTGTGCTTCCCTTAAAGTCTAAGTGACTTGAGTTTAGCATTCCCCAGCAGGGTTTAAGTTTTTCTTACTGATTTCTTTTTGAAACCAAAGAAATCTCCTGAAATGGAGAAAGGTTCAGTCATTTCTCTACCATCTCCAAGCTATGGGATCAGTAGAGGTGAGCTCAGAAGGAACTCCTCTAACCATTGCTTTCTCAGCCTGTGGCCTGGCTCAAGGGAACCAAAACTCAAGGTAGCTGGGAGCTCCAGCCAGAGCCAGCTCCCCAGAGCAATTGAAGACCCAGCCAGGATCTTAGGCATACAAACAACTAAAACTGCTGCTGTTGCCAAGGCCCTGACACCAGTAGCTAGTTTCTATGCTGGAAAAGCAGCCCTCAGGTGGACGATGGCAAGAAGGGGGTTATGGCCAAATGCTGCCCTGTTATCCAGCTTAGCTCCCTGTTCCTCACTAACTGGGGCCAATCCTTGGTATCACACAACCCAGCCAAGGCCTGGCATCTCTTCTAGTTACTGCTGAGTTCCTCAGGGTCCTTGAAGGTCAACTGTAGCAGCAGGGATGTCTCATTCAACCAAAGAATTTGCCAAGGAACTTTTGCTGCTGTTACAAATACTTGTCACTAGCTTCCATTTCCTCTTCATTGTATTTGAAAACAATGGGAGAATCTTGGCCAGCAGGGTGTCCTGGGGTAGGGGGTGGGGTAAGCCTTTCTGTGGAGCTCTGGGTTTGCTCTTAGTACTGCTGCCAGAAACACTGTTAGAATGGCAACCCTGCCATTCTCCCCTCCAGTGGAAGATTCTACTTTATTCAGGAAGGCTGGTGGCTTGCAGGGGCTAGGCTTACACAAGCCAGCCAAGATTGAGAAGGTAGGGGAGTGCTTTCAATGGAGGCCATAGTTGTCATCTTTTCTTCTGAGCAGGCTCTAGGACAAACAATGAGCAAATTGAGATGTCCTGTATTGGGAGGATGAGGCTGATATGTTTCATCATTCTCAGAATTTGTGGGCTAGAGCACCTTTTTGGGAATATGGGCCTAGGGAAAAGAACGGTCACTTACCTGGACACTATGGCCATAGTCTTGAGTTTTTCTAGTCAGCATGTGATTGGTTGTACCTTAAGTTTATGACACCAAAAATACTATTAACTCTGTTATTTTTGTTCTTAATCCCATCTCAAATTAGTTTCTAGAGTTAGAATCAGAACACAAGGATGCTCATTTTCACATGGAGGGAAAGTTGCCAAAGCATTTAAAAAATAACCCCAAAAGTATATCTAGCAGTGAAGCTTGGTAGATAAAGGTGAACTGCTAAACAGACACTGGCGTGCCACACTCCTGCCAGGGCAGTCTCATTGTGTGTGACGGTGCTGCAACACTGCCAGTATTACTTGAGATGCAGTCTCTCTCCCCTGTTCTCAGTTCCTGGGCTCAGCCCTCCTCCAAGGCCTGCCAGTGAGTAGCAGTTTGGAAGGCAGGCCAAGGGAGATCCCCAAAGACAGTTATCAGTCTTAACTTCTGCTGTCTCCCGTCAAATACTTATACAGGCCCCCATGGGTAATAGGCAAGCATGATGGCTGATAGAGAAGTCAGTGCATGAGTTACTATCACATGTCCCCCCAACCCCTCCTGCCACCTCCCAGGGCTCTGGATAATTGAATCTTCCTGAGTCCCACAGCTGGAGACTCAACCAGGATATAGCTGTAAATGCCCAAGTAGAATCTGACAGAATAAGACAGAGACACTGAAAATAAAGCCCTAGAAAGGAAGAAATTGGAAGCAAAGAAAAGGAGAGGTGAAAAGATAAAAAGCCTCCTTCAAGGTTAGGTTCAGGTTCTGTTTTCCATTTAACCTCATGTGCCATAAAGCTGCCCAGGCACACCAGAGCCACATCCTGAACCCGACCCTCCCTGACAGTGCTGCTCTGCCAGTAGCAAGCCCCAGATGGAGGAAGCTGGGCCCATTTCTGGCCACTTCCACCCATTTGGAGCTTTGCCAGAGGAGTCGTCTATGCCAATAATATTTCTGCAACAGCATATTATATTATTTGAAGATTAGTAGATCTTTTTGGGGGGGTGGGGCAGGGGACAGTTTCTATAGATGAAGAACCAGTGTTGGTTGTACAGCTGTTGGGGGTCATCTATCCCATGTGAAGCTATTCTTTTTCCAAATCTTGTTGTTTCTGCATTTGTGTCCTCCACCACTCCCTTCTTGGCTGACATAGATATGCCTGCCAGATTGTCATCAAGGGTCATATTTCAATAAAAGGTGCTAAGGACAAAAAAAAATCTCATGTGTTTTAACTCAGGTGATGGAAGTCTAAAGATTCTGCTGAAAAGTACTGGAAAGGAATTTGGTCACCTATCCATAGTCCTTCACAGATAAACATATGACCAGACCCTTACCCACATCCCTAAACCCTTACCCTGGCCTCTGAGGGATGGTATTGATGCTATACCATTCATCATCCCCAGTTAAATAGCAGGATCTGCCATAGCCTTTTTAGGGGAACAGCTTTTAGACATCTATTTCAAGACCATCCTGAGTAGGGGGTACAGAGTTTAAGCCATTGGTTATTTCTGTTGTTATCACAGTATTGAAGCATGGTATTTTTCTACTCAGAAGGATCTCAGGATCACAGCCCTGCCCTTTAGCTCACTGATATATTTCTTCCTCTCTGGTTACTCAGTGGCAACATCACATCCAGTCTAACCCCATGTTTAGAATGCAGAAAAAGTCAACAATAGGTGTAATCTCAGGTATAGACCTAAGCAGTATACAGAGTCTAGTTCTGGAGTCTAGCCTGATCGAAGGTAAGCCATTCTTTCTAGACTTCTTCCAATCTTGAATTCTGTCTAGTATTTTCATCTTACTTCTAGCTGATAGTCCAATCTCACACCTTCATGCTCAGCTCCCTGGAAAGCAAGGGCCTTGGTGATCTGCTCTCCAAGGCAACCTCAAAGATTAGACTCAAATGTATTCCAGGAAGCAACTCTGACATTGAAAAGCTTTCTTTTTTCGTGATCCATATTCTGTTCACATTCCAACTATCCTCCTTCTACTCAAGATATCCATTGTGGTAGAGTAGAAAGAGTCCAGCTTTGGCATTAGAATGAACTGTGTTCAAATCCTGGTTCTGCCACTTATTCAATGAACCTGGGCTACTAGCTCAACTTCTGAGGTCATTTTCTTATCTGTAAAATGGGAACAGTATTATCTTGCTTGCAGTTATTGTAACTTGAAAATAATAAATAAAAGCCACTAACAATCCAAGAAGTTATTAGGCAGAATCCCAGGCCCACCCCAAACCCAGTGATAGCAGTCTGAATTTTAACTAGATTTCCAGGAGATTCATGAACATATTACAGCATGGGAAGTACTGACTTGTTGAAAACATATTCAGTACATGGTAACCATTATTATAGTCCTGATCTACTCAATTCATTTTTTCCTTATCCCAGGCATATTCTTGCTCTTCTCGTGTTGCTCACAACTACCTGCCTGGATGAATTTAGGAAAGTTGCAGGATACAAGGTTAAAACACAAGATCAAATGAACAATCCGAAAATGTTATTAAGAAAACAGTTCCGGCCGGGCATGGTGGCTCACGCCTGAAATCCCAGCACTTTGGGAGGCCGAGGCAGGTGGATCACGAGGTCAGGAGATCAAGACCATCCTGGCTAACACGGTGAAACCCTATCTCTACTAAAAATACAAAAAATTAGCCAGGTGTGGTGGCACGCACCAGTAGTCCCAGCTACTCGGGAGGCTGAGGCAGGAGAATTGCTTGAACCTGGAAGGCAGAGATTGCAGTGAGCTGAGACCACACCACTGCACTCCATCCTGGGCAACAGAGTGAGACTTTGTCTCAAAAAGAAAGAAAGAAAGAAAGAAAGAAAGAAAGAAAGAAAAGAAAGAAAGAAAGAAAGAAAGAAAACAGTTCCATTTACAATAGCATCAAAAAGAAAAAAGTACTTAGGAATAATTTAACAAAAGAAGTGCGAAACTTTTACACTGAAAACTATAAAACATTGTTGAAAGAGATTAGAGAAGATCAAAATAAATGGAAAGACACTCCATGTTCATGGATTGGAAGACTTAGTATTGTTAAGATGAAATGTGCCCCAAATTGATCTACAGATTCAATCCAGTGCTTATCAGAATTCCAGTGGCTTCCTTGTGTAAGTTTACAAGCTGATTCTAAAATTCATATGGAATTACAAGGGACCTGGAACAGTCAAAACAATCTTTAAAAAGAACAGTTGGAGGGCTCATACATCCCAACTTCAAAACTTACTGCAAAACTACAGTAATCAAGACAGTGTGGTACAGACACAAGGGTAGGTGTATAAATAAATGGAATTAAATTGAGAGTCCAGAAATAAATCCTCATGTATATGGTTAGTTAATTTCAACAAGGGTCCCAAGAGAAATTGAGGAGAGAATAGTTTTTTAACAAATGATGCTGAGACAACTGGGTATCTACATGGGAAAAAATGAAGTTTTCCTTAAATCACATGCAAGAATCAACTCAAAATGGATTATAGAATGTAAGAGTCAAAATTATAAAATTCTTAGAAGAAAACATTGTAATAAGTCTTCCTAATGTTAAGACGATTTGCACAAGTGATACAAGAAATAGAAATAAATTGGAGTAAATCAAAATTAAAAACTTTTGTGCTAAAAATATACCATATAAAAAAGTGAAAAGACAAGCAACATAATATTAGGAGAAAATATTTGCATATCAGATACTTCAAAATATGAAAAGGACTCTTACAACTCAATGATAAAAATAACCAATTAAAAATGGGTTAACAGATTGTAATAGACATTTCTTCAAAGAAAATATGTGTTTTAGTATGCTTGGGTTGCTATAACATACTACCATAGACTGATTGTCTTAAATAACATTTATTTCTCACAGTCCTGGAGACTGGGAAATCTGAGAGCAAGATGCCAGCAGATTCAATGCCTTGTGAGGGCCCACTTTATGGTTTGCAGATGGCTACCTTGTGGCTGTGTCCTCAGCAAAGACAGAAAGGGATCTGGTCTCGGCCAGGCGCGGTGGCTCACGCCTGTAATCCCAGCACTTTGGGAGGCCGTGGCGGGCGGATCAGGAGGTCAGGAGATCGCAACCATCCTGGCTAACACGGTGAAACCCCATCTCTACTAAAAAAAATACAAAAAAATTAGCAGGGCATGGTGGCAGGTGCCTGTAGTCCCAGCTAGTCGGGAGGCTGAGGCAGGAGAATGGCGTGAACCCAGGAGGCGGAGCTTGCAGTGAGCAGAGATTGAGCCACTGCACTCCAGCCTGGGTGACTGAGCGAGATTCTGTCTCAAAAAAAAGAAAGGGATCTGGTCTCTTCCCCTTCTTATAAGGGCATTATAATTTCATTATGAATGCCTACTCTTGTGACTTCATCTAAACCAATTTACCTCTCAAAGGCCCCACCTCCATATGCCATCACATTGGGGATTAGGGCTTCAGCATGTGAGTTTGGAGAGGACACAAACATTCAGCTTATAGCAATATGCAACTGGCTAGCAAGCACAGGGAAAGATGCTCAAGCACTACTATTCATTAGGGAAATGCAAATCAAGACCACAATGAGATACCACTTCATACCCACTAGAATAGCTATATCAAAAAGCCAAACAATAACAAGTGTTGGTGAGGAAATGAAGAAATTGGAACACTCATACATTGCTGATGGGGATGTAAATTGATGCAACCTCATTGAAAAACAGCTTGGCAGTTTCTCCAAATGTTAAACATAGAATTTCCACATGACTTAGCAATTCCATCCCTAGGTATATACCCAAGAGAATTGGAAACAGGTGTTCAAACAAAAGCGTGAACATGAATGTTTAAAGTGGCATTACTCATAATAGCCAAAAAGTGGAAATGACCCAAATGTCCATCCACTGAGGAATGGATAAACAAACTTTGATATATGCATACAGTAGGGTATTATTTAGCCATAAAAATGGATAAAATACTGATACATGTAACATTGATGAACCTTGAAAATATGCTAAGTGAAAGGAGCCAATCACAAAAGACCACATATTGTATGATTTAATTTATATGAAATGTCCCAAACAGGCAAATCTATAAAGGTAGAAAGCAGATTAGTGGTTGTCAAGGCTGGGGGCTCAGGGGCAATAGGCATGGGGTTTCTTTTGGGGATGATGAAAATATTATAAAATTAGATTGTCATCCTGGTTGTCCAACTCTGAATGTACTGGAAACCATTGAAGTATACATTTTAAATGGGTGTGCTAAATGGTATATGAATTATTTCTCAATAAGTGTGTTTTTTTAAAAAAGCTATTGATTATTTCCATCAGTCTCATTCCTCTTGACAAAAATCTGAGTTGATGGTGAGCATGTACTTCATTCCTGACTCCAAAGGGTACAATATTTACAATATTTGAATTTGGGAGTGACTTTACTATTACAACCTTCCCCTTGAAGACCTGGAAGACCCAGCAACATAAGGACAAACAGTAGTCTCAGCCTTGTACTAAGACTTCAGCAAAAATAAGAGAGATGGGAGGGACTACTATTGGGAAGGAGGGGCAATATTTCTAGGCAAATATTGTGGTAGAATGGATAAGAGCTTCGGCTCATTGGGCAAATAAACCAAGTTTTAAATCCTGATTCTACCAATTTACTGTGTCACCTTAATAAGTTACTTGACTCCTCTCAACCTTAATACCTTCATCTACAGAAGGGGGCTAATAAAAGCCCCACCTCAAAGTGTTACTATGTTGATTAAATGAGATAATTCACATGAAGCACTTAAAATAATGTCTGCCATGTAGTAAGTATTTGATAAATGTTAGCTGCTAGATTTATTTTTATTGAGGTGAGATTGAAGTAGAACAATATAAGGAAAAGTAAAGCATCTTCAGCTTTGGAGTCAGACAGCTCTGTTAATGTGACCTTGGAAGTCACTTTATTTATTGAGCCTTAGCAAATAATGAGGATAGTAATCCTTCTCTTACAGAGGCAGTTCCAAGCCTGGACACTGGAACCCACACCACGTAGGTTTTCATACTGGCTCCACCACTTACACATTGTGTAACCTTGAGCATGTTTAACTTCCCTGTACCTGGATGTCCTCTTCTGTCAAATGGTGGAAACAAAAATACATCCTTGTGTTGTGAGGAATTATTGAGTTAATCCATGCAAAGTACTTAGGACAATAAGTACCCAATGAATGTTAACTTTTATTATAAAGCTAAAGTAGGAATCAAATGAGGTCTCTGGTAGAGCTGTTCATATGGTAGGTTCTCCGTAGATGATGGTTCCTTTCCTTACCTACCCTGCTGTGTGCACCAGGTCAAGATTTTTTGGACCTGCAGATAAAATGTTTCAGCCTTAGGAGTTCCCCACTGTAAGTAAAATTTTCTGGCAAGCTCAATACTACCATCTGATGAGAACAATGTAGTCTGTTAGCTGCCTGCAAGATGACTAGTCTATACTCCCAAGAAAACACCCCCTTCAGAACAATAGAGAAGGAACTGTTTTGCATGTGGACCACTTAAGGTCCAATTTGAGGCTGGTTTGGGGAAAACATCCACTCCTCCTCAAACCTATCTTTAGACTTAAAGTCAACTTAAATGTCATTGAGTTTCCCACCCTGGGTTAAGCACTTTCACTTATCTTTGCTTACACTATTTTTCTATCTAAACATACATTTTTAAAGCAGAAATCCTCATTTAATCTTTAAAACAGATCTGTGATTTTGAAACACTATTTAATCAAAATTCAGAATTGTGGTAGCATTTTTGCTGTTTGTAAGTTAAACAAAATAGATTGTAAGTGTGCAATGCCATTCATTCATTCAACTAATGTGCCAATAATTTGTTTTGTGCTTCAGGGATTCAGAAGTGGACAAGATAGACAAAGTCCCCACTCTCGTGGGGCTTTTATCCTAATGAAAGAGATAGATAAGTATAAATATACAATTACATAATACTTTATATACAGAAATATACACACAATCACTTTTTACCCTGGTATGGCAATGCGAAACATTCTTCCTTGATTTCTTCAGCTATGTGCAATAGGCTAAACTCATGAATCTCTTTGCTACTGCAGTAACTAAAATATTTTTTGCATTAATTTTCACCAGAGAATAATGTTTCAGTGAACATGAGAGTGCAGATATCTCTTCGAGATACTGATTTCATTTCCTTTGGGTATTTACCCAGAAGAAGAATCTCTGCATCATATGGTCATCGTATTCTTAATATTTTGAGGAATATACACTATTTTCCAAAATGGGGTACTAATTTACATTCCCACCAACAATGTACCAGGGTTTCCTTTCCTCCATACCCTCATCAACATTTGTTATCCCTTGCCTTTTTGATAAAAGCCTGCTATTTATGACAAAATGGATGAACCCGGAGGGTATTATGCTAAGTGAAACAAACCAGACACAGAAAGAAAAATACTGCGTAATCTCATATGTGGAAGCTAAAAAAGTCAAACACACAGGGGGATGGAGGTGGAAGAAATGAGGATGTTGGTCAAAGCTACAAAGTTGCAGCTACATAAGATGTATAAATCTAGAGATCTCATGTACAGCATAAGTTCTATAGTTAATAATGCTGTATTGAATACTGGAAATTTTCTAAGAGTAGATTTCAGGTGCTCTTACTGCAAAAGAGGGTAATTATGTGAGGAAATGCATATTTAATTTGCATGACTGTAGCAATCATTTCACTATGTAATGGATGTCAAAACATCATTTGTACACCTTAAATATATACAATAAAAGATTTTCACCAAAGATATTTTCTCCATAGGATTTGTGATGAGATT